AATACTATATAAAGTAATTTAATTTTGAATAATCGAGACATTTTTCTTACACACTACCTGGGAGTATAATATTACTAACAAAAGATTTAAGTATTTTATAAAATCTGTAGTTTTTCCAAAATGTCATTTCTCTTAAATATTATCTAAACTGCTATCTTAATTTAGGAAACAGATAAATTGCAGTAAGTTTACAGGTCGGTATCTTGCTATCTAAAATCTTGCCGCTTGTTATTTGAAACTCTTGAGCCAAATAGGTTGGATTTACAAAGCAAGGTATTTTTAAAAATATATTTATTCGTTTTTTAAGATGTTATTTGAAACTGTAGGTTTACCTCTGAGCTAAAGCTGCTTTTCAGGTGGTTTGATAATGCTGTCATTGTCACTCAGTATGAAAACATATTTTAATTTCCTTTGTGATTTTTTTCTTTGACTATGGGTTAAGAGCATTATTTAGTAATTTCCATAAATTGGGATTTTCTAGTTATTGTTATTGATTTCTACTTTAATTGCACTATGATCAGAGAATATATTTGAACCCAGGAAGCTCTAAAGTTTTCCATTTGACCTTTCTGGTTTTGTTTCTCTTGTGTTCCTTTTCTATCAGATATTGGGTTTTTGAGTGTTTTTTGGTATTGCTTTAATGGCTTTTTAGCAATACCACTTTGCGTAATATTTTTAGAGCTAATTTTAAGATATCAGTCATTTGAAAATTATGCATATGGTCTGTTTTGATGAATACTCTTTGCACTTGTAATGAATGTATACTCTGCAGTTCTTGGGTCTAGTGTTCTGAAAATGTCAATTAGAGCAAGTCGGTTGATAGTGTTCAGATTTTTTGACTTCACTGACTCTTTTTTTTTTTTTTTTTGAGATGGAGTCTCCCTCTGTCGCCCAGGCTGGAGTGCAGTGGTACGATCTTGACTCACTGCAACTTCCGCCTCCCAGGTTCAGGCTGTTCTCCTACCTCAGCCTCCTGAGTTGCTGGGATTACAGGTGCGCACCACCATGCCCAGCTAATTTTTGTATTTTTAGTAGAGATGGGGTTTTACTGCGTTGGCCAGGCTGGTCTCAAACTCTTGACCACAGGTGGTCCTCCCGCCTAGGGCTTCCAAAGTGCTGGGATTGCAGGCGTGACCCACCGCGCCTGGCCTGGGTTTCTTTTTTTTTTTCTTGCAGTGGTGTGATCTCGGCTCACTGCAACCTCTGCCCCCTTGGGTTCAAGCAATTCTCCTGCCTCACTCAGCCTCCCTGGTAGCTGGGATTACAGGCATTCACCACCACGCCCGGTTAATTTTTGTATTTTTAGTAGAGATGGGGTTTTGCCATGTTGGACAGGCTGGTCTTGAACTCCTGACCTCAAATGATCCCCCTGCCTTGGACGCCCAGAATGCTAGGATTACAGGCGTGAGCCACTGCGCTCAGACCTGGGTTTCTTTTTAAGCAAAAAATAAATTTAATGAGGACCACATAAAAAACATTTGGTATTGGATTACGGTTGCAAGGGTCCATTTATACAAGGATTTTCATCTGCCTCTGTGACTCCTGCGACTGCAAGACCAACCCTTCCTTCTCCTTCTCCTGTTCCTTGTCCTCTTCAGGCTACTCAGTGTGAAGATGATGAAGGTGACCACCTTTATGGTGATTCACTTCCACTTAGTGAATAGTAAATGTAGTTTCTCTTCCTTATAATTTTCTTTTTCTTTTTTTTTTGAGACGGAGTCTCGCTCTGTCGCCCAGGTTGGAGTGCAGTGGCACGATCTCAGCTCACTGCAAGCTCTGCCTCCCAGGTTCATGCCATTCTCCTGCCTCAGCCTCCCGAGTAGCTGGGATCACAGGCGCCCGCCACCACGCCTGGCTAATTTTTTGTATTTTTAGTAGAGAAGGGGTTTCACCGTGTTAGCCAGGATGGTCTCGATCTCCTGACCTTGTGATCCAGCCACCTCAGCCTCCCAAAGTGCTGGGATTACAGGCGTGAGCCACCTGGCCTGGCCTCTTCCTTATAATTTTCTTAATAATATTTTGTCTAACTTACTTTATCACAAAAATACAGTAACATGCAAAATGTATGTTAATCAACTATTTAAGGCATCAGTCAATAGACTGCTAAGCTTTTGGGGAATCAGAAGTTATATATGGATTTTCTACTGTGTGGGGGGTTGGCGCCCCTATCTCCTGCATTATTCAATGGTCAACTGTAATTCTTTTGACTTCGCTTTTTCCTTTCTCAGGCCCTTGAAAAAAAATTGTTTTTCTTTTTTAGTTTTTAAATGATTTTCCAATGTCGGATAAATTATTTTGGTGAAACGGTAAGGATGAAGACATTGTTTCCTACACCTTAAGAAATAAGCAGCTACAAAAAGCTAGAGTATTGTACTGATCTCTGATTAAGCCAGATCCTCAAGTGATGGGGTATCTTTTTTTAAAAATTGCTGTGATTAGTCTTAGGGAGAAATGATGACCACCAAATTCTTCATAACATTTAAGGATTTACCCAGTAATCCTATATTGTGATTACTTGCAAGAAAGTTAACTAGAAGTAGTGGATGATCCTTTTTAGAATAATATTATTTGCGATTTAATATTTCTCTTTCTACTGTCTTAGTTGTGATCTTCTAAAATTTGATACCATTCACATAAAATAGTGATTATTTATATCAACACCATAGGAGTATTTTCAAGGTAGTTAGTCTTCTCAACCCTCTTTTTTTTTTTTTTTTTTTTTTTTGTGAGACGGAGTCTCTCTCTGTCCCCCAGGCTGGAGTGCAGTGGCGCGATCTTGGCTCACTGCAAGCTCCACCTCCTGGGTTCACCCCATTCTTCTGCCTCAGCCTCCTGAGTAGCTGGGACTACAGGTGCCCGCCACCATGCCCGGCTAATTTTTTGTATTTTTTTTTAGTAGAGACGGGGTTTCACCGTGTTAACCAGGATGGTTTCGATCTCCTGACCACGTGATCCACCTGCCTCGGCCTCCCAAAGTGCTGGGATTACAGGCGTGAGCCACCATGCCCAGCCTTCTCACCCTCTTTAACCCCAAGGTTGAAAGTGTCAGGTATGATACTTGTTTTTTTCATAAATTCTCAACTGTGTAGCACTCAATCTCATTCCCTTTTTAGTGTCCTGGTGAAGACCTAGTTCTTGCCGGAGACAATTCCACTGCAGAAGCACTTTACTTAAAAGGACTTGCCAGGCTGGACAATGCCCGTTGACTTGGGGCAGGCCCTAGGCCTGCTGCCATCGCTGGCGAAGGCCGAGGACTCCCAGTTCTCAGAATCAGATGCTGCCCTTCAAGAGGAACTCTCCAGCCCTGAGACCGCACGCCAGCTTTTCAGGCAGTTCCGTTACCAGGTGATGTCTGGGCCTCATGAGACCTTGAAGCAACTTCGGAAGCTCTGTTTCCAGTGGCTACAGCCAGAGGTTCACACCAAAGAGCAGATCCTAGAGATCCTCATGTTGGAGCAGTTTCTGACCATCCTGCCTGGGGAGATCCAGATGTGGGTGCGGAAACAGTGTCCAGGAAGTGGAGAAGAGGCAGTGACCCTTGTGGAAAGCTTGAAGGGGGACCCCCAGAGACTGTGGCAATGGGTAAGCAGAGGGTATTATGATCTGCGAGTGAATCAGTAATTACTAATTAATATATGGTCTCTAGATCAGTATCCAGGTTCTAGGACAGGACATCTTATCAGAGAAGATGGAATCTCCAAGCTGCCAAGTGGGGGAAGTGGAGCCCCATCTTGAAGTGGTGCCTCAGGAGTTGGGACTTGAGAATTCATCCTCAGGGCCTGGGGAGCTTCTGAGCCACATCGTGAAAGAGGAATCTGACACAGAAGCAGAACTAGGTGAGGATGGTGCTGTGTGGTGTTCTCTTGGACAGATTCTGAAAACTTCCTCTCCTCACTTCAGCCCTGGCTGCCTCCCAGCCTGCCCGACTGGAGGAAAGGCTGATCAGAGACCAGGACCTCGGAGCCTCACTGCTCCCAGCAGCACCTCAGGTGAGCTGACGTACAAAAGCGATGAAAAGGAAGTATTGTATTGCTTTTTTTTTTTTTTTTCCAGGAACAGTGGAGACAACTGGATTCCACTCAAAAGGAGCAATACTGGGATCTCATGCTGGAGACCTATGGGAAAATGGTCTCAGGAGGTGAGGGTGTGGGTTAGTCTGATGGAAGGAGGAGGCCCACCATACATCTTTCTCTCTATAGCAGGCATTTCCCATCCCAAATCTGACCTGACTAATTCAATAGAATTTGGGGAAGAGCTGGCAGGAATATACCTTCATGTCAATGAGAAGATCCCAAGACCCACCTGCATAGGTGAGTAATCTTTCATTGGTCTGGAATCATTTTGAACCATTTCAAATCTTCTTTCTTCTTTTAGGAGATAGACAAGAGAATGACAAGGAGAACCTAAATTTGGAGAATCACAGGGACCAGGAGCTCCTGCATGCTTCCTGTCAAGCTTCAGGAGAGGTTCCTTCTCAGGCTTCCTTGAGGGGCTTCTTCACTGAGGATGAGCCAGGATGCTTTGGAGAAGGAGAGAATCTCCCTGAGGCTCTGCAAAACATTCAGGATGAGGGAACAGGGGAACAGCTGTCTCCTCAAGAAAGGATTTCTGAGAAACAACTAGGTCAGCATTTGCCTAATCCTCATTCAGGAGAAATGTCCACCATGTGGCTTGAGGAGAAGAGAGAGACCTCCCAGAAGGGGCAGCCAAGAGCCCCCATGGCCCAGAAGCTCCCCACCTGCAGGGAGTGTGGGAAGACCTTTTATAGGAATTCTCAGCTTATTTTTCACCAAAGAACTCACACCGGAGAGACATACTTTCAGTGCACCATCTGCAAAAAAGCCTTTCTGCGGAGTTCAGACTTTGTGAAGCATCAGAGAACTCACACGGGAGAGAAGCCCTGTAAATGTGATTACTGTGGGAAAGGCTTTAGTGACTTCTCAGGATTGCGCCACCACGAGAAAATCCACACAGGAGAGAAACCCTATAAATGTCCTATCTGTGAGAAAAGTTTCATTCAGAGATCAAACTTTAATAGACATCAGAGGGTTCACACTGGAGAGAAACCTTATAAATGTTCGCACTGTGGGAAAAGTTTCAGCTGGAGCTCGAGCCTTGACAAACATCAAAGATCCCACTTAGGAAAGAAGCCCTTTCAATAGCCAGTAACCAAACTCTCTTTCCCCATTTCTATCTCCCAGCCCAGTCACAAAAATACTCAGCTCCATCAAGAGGAATTGTGTCTAAGAGGATACCCCTGTTAATCTCCTTTTTTCTTGGATTGGAGAGGAGAGAATCTGGACATGGCTTTGGACTTGGAGGATATCTTGGATTGGATTGCACAATGGCTTAAATTCTTGATTCTGCCTCAGGAGAAAGAATAGTCTTCATGTTTCCACTCATCCTTCCTTTGGACCCATCGGGGAAAAAGTCTAAATTGGAGATCCAGTTTTAGAAGTGCTTTCTGGGAAGCATTTAATGGGATTAGCTGTAGTCACTGCTTATGGGAAGAACCTCAGATCAGCCCCTTAAAATGAGTTCTAGAGCAGGTCTTCTGTTCCAGAAGGGGAGAAGCATAGAGGGCCTGTGAGCTCACGTGTGTTCTTTGTCATAGGGGTGAAAAACTAACTTCAAGTGTCCCTTGTTTGAAATAAACTTAGCAGAGTCACTTTCTATCTTATTTGTTTGTTCACTGTGTGTTTGACTGTATTT